TGTAAAAAGTGCCAATAAGGGTGTTAAGAGATAAAAGAATTCCAGCTGAGGGAGGTATCTTCCTCTTTGCTGCAGACTGGATGTTTTCTTGGATATGTGACGGGAGCTAATTTTAGAAAAAATGATTCTCGAAAGAAAATGACTGCTGAAGGCCATTAAGATACACGAGTATCTCACCACAGCTCACATGCTAAATCTTCTTTATTATTTCAACATTAAAATAAATACTTAGACTTAGCATTAGTCCAGACAACTCTTTGACACAAAAAAAGGACGTGAGTGTGTCTCAGACCCACAGAAAACTTGGCCAGCTGGCAATTAATAGCAGACACATCAATCAAAATGTGAAAAAAAAAAAAAAAAGAAAGAAAAACACTCTCCAGTCAAGAAAATGGGCAATAAAGCTTGTCAACCACAAGGCTTAAGAGGGACATCGTTAAAGTGGTAAGACCTAGAATTAACTTCTCTTTGCCCTTGAACAAAATAAGAAGTTAGCTGCATTAACCTTAAGCTGCAGTGTAATGTTCCTCTGTGGCAGCGTTTACATTTCATAGTTTTATCTGACAACTCGTAATAAATTGTGCCTTTTGGAAAATGTCATTTCTCTCAGAAGAATTTGAAGGAGAATTTAAACACTCTTTTGTGCTACTTTAACTATCCCTAAGAAATGTGACTCGTGTCTTTGTTTGGGCATTAGTATTTAAGATGTGGGCACTGACCTTCCTAAGCAAGTGGAACAATCACCGTGATTTCCAGCAGTGAGGCACTTTTGATTTTGCCTCTAAAAATAGAAGTTCCCTAGAGGCCTGGCCAGAAAGGGCAGAGAACAGGGAGAAAGAATGGAAATAGAAAAAAGTAGTCCAAATAGGCAGAGAACATCCACTGGGAATTCAGACCTTTGCATTGCCAGGTAATAATGTTAGAATTGCAGTGGAAAGGAAAAGAAAGTCACACCCAATCCAGTATGAGTATAATCTTGCCAGTGCTCTTCCCAGGGGAAAACTGGCAAGAACTCGACAGCCCCAGTCACTTAAACCATCGTAGACAAAGCACATGTGAAGGTGTGATTAAGGAGCACTGTCCCATTGGTGCCTGGGGACAGATGATTTGCCTGGTGGGCCTCTTATATCCCCCGATGTCATTTATATCACACCAGCTAATGATGGGATATGGCAGTGAGTATTACCGACGACTTTCTTTAAGTTGTATAATTATAATATTTCAGATATACTATATCAGAGGAAAAGATGTGTTTTCTCTTGCTTAGCCGAGCCTTCCTATTAGGCTTATGGTCATTTCAAGGAAAACGATGATCCAGGGCTGTAACATTGATGATGTCCCTTGCCTCTCTCTAACCTGGATTTGTTACAGATATGCTGATGACTGAGACCCATGATGCAGATCGTGATTTCTGTAGCATTTTGCTAGCAGAGGATTTGACATTGCCTTGAGACTTAATCATTTTGGAGAATGTTCTCTCAATTGGCAGCAGAAGGTTTGCAGCTCCAGAGGCTGCAGTGGAGGCTTTTGGATTATTAAAAGTTGAGACCTAATCACAAATTGAGGCAGTGCAGCAAATCCACTCCTTCCTATTATTCTTGTGCATTAGGAGCCACTTAAGCTCCACCTAATGAAGAGTCTTCATTCTTTGCATTGTAATACTCCTTTAAAGATGCTCAGAGAGCCTCACAAATCCTGCCTCTTTCTACTTCCCAGCACAGCGGGCAGAGAGAGCAAACTCTGCCACAGGGTCCTGGCACCAACGCAGCCCCCTCTATCCTGCCAGGTGCTTCTTCTCTTTATTTGTGTCCTCTGACATCCTCTCATTCTTCTCCCTTCCTTTCCCATATGTCATCTCCCCATGACAAACAAGGGTAGTTTCTTCTGGGTAGAAACTAGGCGTTTTCATATAATGGAGGCTATGTCTGTGTTGATGCAGAGAAAAACACAAAAGCCCTGTAAAATATTTAAACCTGAGCCAATGTGAGTGACCATGGCCCAGGCTTATGGTCTTAGGAAGTCCTGAGAACGTGTGCCCGAGGCAACTGGGTCACAGGTTGGTTTTACACACTTTAGGGAGACAGGCATTGTAGATAAAATCATTAATCAATACATGAAAGGTGTGCATTGGTTTAGCCTAAAGTGGTGGGATATTTTGAAATGCGGGTTTATAAGTCGTAGGTACATTCAAAGATTTTCTGATTGGCAGTTGGTTGAAAGAGTTAAGCTTTGTCTCAAGGCTTGAAGTCAATAGAAATAAATGCTTGAGTTAAGAGGGGTTGTGGAAGCCAAGATTCTTGTTATAGAGATGACGCCTCATAGGTAGTGTCCTTCAGAGAGGATAGATGGTACATGTCTCTTTTGGGAACTTAAAGGTGTTACACTCACATTTAATCTCTCCTAGGTCCAGGAAAGGCCTAGAAGGGGAAAGGTAGGCTGCATTAATGGAGATGCTCTACCAATGCAAATTTCCCCCACAAAAGACAGCTTTGCATGGCCATTTCAACATATGTCAAAGAAATATATTTTGGGGTAAAATATTTTGATTTCCTTCAGGGTCTTCTAACTGTCACGTGATGCTATACCAGAGTCAGGTTGGAATTTGGCATCTTATCGCCACAAAGAGTTTGGTCAGCTTATGATGTCTATGTTAATATTAATCCTGGTCAGTTGTGTCCACATATCAAAGGGAGAGGGAATATATGGAGGCCTGTCTGACCTCCCTTCCAGTCATGACTGGAAATTCAGTTTTTCATGTTTCTCTGGGGTCCATCTGGCCATGAGGGGGTCTGTTGGGTCAGTTGAGGCGCTTAGGAATTTATTTTCAGTTTACATCTGTGTCAACCTTAAATAATGAGGTTCAGGAAATATGATTAAGTACAGAGTTTATTTGAGCGCAAAGCTTGAGGCTGGCCACCTGGGAAAGCACCAACTGCAGATGAATGGGGTCAGTGTTTCCAAAACGGAGAAGTTAAAGTTTCGATTATATAGGCAGAGTCAGAGAAGTTCCAGCAGAATCACAGCATTTTCCATACAAGACCAGGTATATATGCCACAGCTGTTTGATTGGTTACAGATTGTTCCATTTTAAGCAAGAATACTTTATTATTCCATGAGGAGGTGCAGTGATCTGAGAGGGTCTTATCTCTGGCGCTGCTTGGTCTTTCTAATTATTTGCAGGAACAAAAAGGCAGAAGTTGCAGCTGTCTGACGCAGGCTACATAGCCACATTCCTCCCAAGGCTCAAGATAATTTTGAGTTCCAATAGCTTTAAGTTTGAATTATTTTAATTTTGAATTATTTAATTTTACATCTGATAATTTGAATCCTGCCATGAAATTTCCCAAGTTCACTTTCTCAGCTCAAGTTCCTGCGGCTTCTTGACTCGTCAAACCAAGGTCATATTAGATTATCTGGTGTGGGGGGGCACTGGCTCTCAGCCCCAAGCCCTCTAGGCCAGAGATTTTGAGCTCCTCCCAACAGGTCAAAGCTTTGTTTTTGTTGTTTCACTTCCCACCACTGTGCACACATCTCATCTTTGCCTCTGTTTTTAAAAAACATTTTCTGGAGCAAATGCTGAAATCAGAAACCTGCATTTCTCATTTTTTAGTTGCCCACCAGAGCTGTTGCTCAGTGCAGGGAAACCAGGAAATGGTGACTACCAGTCAGAAACAAAAAGACTGTCTTTTAAATCAGCTGCTGCAGCCTTGGTATTCCCAGCATGGAACTTCTAAAACTTTTGGAATTTCCTTAGCGATAGGACTGTTTTCATTCTGCTAATGAGGGAACTCACTTTGTCCCCAGATAGCTTCAGCTTGGGCTCTGATCACCAGAAAGATCAATCAGATGAAATTGCAGGGTTTCAGGAGGCTGAGGCAGGAGAATCACTTGAACCCGGTTGGCAGAGGTTGCCATGAGACAAGATCGTGCCACCGCACACTGCAGCCTGGGCAACAGAGCGAGACTCTGTCTCAAAAAAAAAAAAAAAAAGAAAGAGAAAAAGAAATTACAGGGTTCAAACTTTTTGAACTTTGGGCTGCCCGGCATCCAGGGAGAAGAGTGGCACTGGAGATTAAGTTCACTCACATGGCCAGTGATTTAATCAATCATGCCTATCTAATGGGAACCCTAATAACAACTCTAGATTCTGGGGTTCACTGGAGCTTCTGGTTCATGAACACACTGATGTGTTGGGAGGGTGATACACTCAGATTCCACAGGGAAAGAGGGTGGAACTGCATCCCCCCTAGATCTCACCCTGTGTGCATCCTTTACAATAAAACTATAGCCATAAATCTAGTACTTTCCTGACTTCTGTTAGTCATGTTAGCAAATTATCGAACCTGAAGGGTGTCCTAGAGTCTGGGGATTGGTAGTTGAACAGTTAAAAGTGTGAGTGGCTTTGAGTAACTTGTGAGTAACTTGCCCAGAACCACAGAGCTAGCAAGCAGCAGATAATTACATGCAAATCCACACAGCTGGCATGTGAAACGAGGGCAGTCTCCTGGAGGCCTGAGCCCTTAACACATGGGGTCTACACTAACTCCCAGTAGCAAGTGTCAGAATTATACTGCAGTGCACCCAATGGGATGCAACAGAATAACTGTTATTAAGGATAATTTTGCAATTTCTTAATAGAATTCTTGAAATATTAGAAACACCTTCTAGACCTTTATGTTGGTCATTACAGCTCAAAGCACTGTCCCTGGGTGGACAGGTTAGACAGATCATGTGGAAGGTGCTACTCAAAGTGTGGGCCCAGACTAATGCACATCCACAACTGTTCATTACCAGTTCCTGGTAAGATGTTTACAGAACTTGAGAGCAGGCATTTAGAAACTTTTATAGCAATTGTACAATGCCAAGACATTCAGAAATGGAAATATTAAAATATCACACAGTGACAATTTGGGGGAAAAATTACCCTTCACCACAGATAGTTTGGGGAGTGTAAATTTAGAAAATGTAGCCTTGGTTGGTATGACCAGATGGAATCAGAACTTACTGTGAAAGGTGTGAGCCATAGGATGAAGCAGATGGATTTGCATGTAATATCTGCTGCTTGCTAGCTCTGTGGTCCTGGGCAAGTTACTTAATTGCTCTGGGACTCAGTTCCCTCATCTAGAAAATGGATATGACAGTATTTCCTATCTAATTCGATGCTGGAAAGACCAAATAAAATAATCCAGAACAAGTGCTAACCACAGACCTGTATATATAGTAAGCTAACTGCGGGTATTAATTCTTCTACGCTCGCTTCTTGGCATCCGTGGTTCCGGCTTGGTTAAAGTATATTCTGTCTATGTAGGTTTGATGTATTACTGTATATAAAATCTATAGCCTTGCTCTCATGTGAATACAAAATAAAGTAAACACAGTTTAAAAGCCACAATTTATACATGTAAGCGAATGTTGCATTTTGTAGAATCCCTCTGAGATGCTAGAGTCTTATCTGAAAATGTTGCAGTTGTTGGAAGCATTTTTAGGACTTCTTCTTTTTGGCTTAATTTTTCTTTTTAATTATTATGGGTATAAGATAGTTGTATATGTTACTGATGATTTCTGGAACTTATTTAACATTTCCATTAGAACCTGTTCCAGTGATCTTCTGATGTAACAAATCACCTTAAAATGTAGGAGTTTACTCAGCATCATGCAATATGCCCCTGTAACAAACCTGCACATGTACCCCTGAATCTAAAATTTAAAACAAATACATATATAGGTATATAAATGTATTTATACACATCTATACACATCTCAAACAAAACAAATAAAAAATAACTTCGTGGTTTAGAACAACAATCTATCATTATCACTCACCGTTGACTGACTGGGCTAGACCGGCTCTCCTATCCGGTCTTCCATGGGGTTGCAGTCAGATGTTGGCTGGAGATGGAGTCATCGGGAAGTGCAACAGACGGGACATCCAGAATGACTTCTTCGCGCTTCACATTTGGTGCCTGGGCTGGGATGGCTGGGATGGCTGGGACGGCTGGAACAGCTTGGGGCTGGCTGGGTATCTCTCATTCCACGTGGACTTTCCTAGCTTGGGCTTCCTCGATGCATGCTGGGCTAAGCTTAGGGATATGTCTTCACTGGTGTCTGGCTTCCCCCAGAGTGAATGTCCTGAGAGGCAGAAAGTGGAAAATGCTAGACCTGGGCCTGGTAACTGGCATAGTATCACCACAGCCATATTCTACTAGTCCAAGCAGTCATTGAGCCTGTCCTTATTTAATAGGGGGAGACACAGAATCTGCCTCTCTCTGGGTGGAGGGTCACAGAATCTGTGTCCACCTTTAACCTGCCATAGAGCCACAAAAGGAATGTAGTTTTCTTAGTTTAGCACGTCCTTTCCCACCAGCGACATTGTATGACTTCCCAAGGTGACCACATTGAGGTAGGAACATTCATTTTGATTTCAGTTCCTATCTTTTTTAGTGAAAACACAACCATTGTATTACAGCCATGCCCTACATGCCTTTGTGTTTTGGCATTGGTCAGCCTGTACTGGGGAAGGATCGTGGGGGTCACACATTTCCCCTGGCAGACCCTCCCCTCAGAATCACCCTACTTTCTGAGTATCTGATTTCTACTAACGACTTCCTTGCAGTCTGTGTTGCCTCCCTGCACTCTTCTCTACCTTACTTGCCACCAAGGAATCTCCTGAAAGCCCATGGAACCAATGCATAACTCCTTTGCTCTCAGAACTTCACTCTCTCCCTATTTTTTATACAGCATGTGCCCCAGACATCCAGGTAGGCACTCCAGACCCTCCACAGCTGGAAGAGGATAGCTTTCCAATTATGTTTTCCCCAAATGGTCTTGCTTCTTCTTCCAGCACCCCCACCAAAACACCCATCATAGCCACAGACACACAAGGCCCTCTGCAAAACGCACACACAAACACAAGCTCAGATCATTTACCCAGCCAATATTTATTGAATATCTGCCTGTGCTTGGTTTAGTGCTCAGCTTGAAGTTCCAGCAAGCTTAGTTATTATTCCACAAACATACCTTAGGTTATTTTCCCTTTCCAGGACTTTGCTTAAGTTCCTGAAGTTAGGAGCATTTCTTATTAATGTTTTTGTGTTTCCTTTGGTACTAAGTGCTGTGTGCTTCCCACACAGCAATACATATTAGTTGCAATGCTGTACAGAGGAGAGGTTCATTCTCTTTCATTGTATCTTACTTTTCATCTCTGCCCCTTTTGTTACCCTTTCTCTGAGTCTCATCTAGAATCAGCAAGCTCTCTCCCCATCTCTCCTCCTATTTCAAGTTTTAATGTACTTCCCTCTTATCTCACCAAAAGTTCACGGTAAGGGTGAAGTAGGAGGGTAGTCTTGGGGACATTGTTGAAGACAACAGGCACCCTGAAATAACATTCACCCACAGACACAGTCACTGAAGCATTGCTTTATTCAGTGCCATCGGTGGACTTCTGGTATGTTCTAGGCAGCCTTCCAGAATGGGGAGAACAGGAAGAATCAGATAGGGTTGTCACTCCTTAGAAGTGCACAGCAGCGCTGCTGTAAAATCTATGAGCTCTGAGCTTTCGGTGGTCTGATAGGCAGACAAAAGGGGCAAACCATGCTTACCTCTCTGGCTTTGCTTTATCAAATTGGAATTTTATCATCTCAGAAGTAGGGGGAACTTGTGGGCAGGGGCACTACTGTCTATCAAAGTGGGAAGGCAGACGTGTCCCTGAGTCACATGGGGAGGATTTTGCAAATATACACCCATCCATCGCCTCTCTCCAAAGACTCACCTGAGATGGTGAGATCCCTTGTTTTGCAGAGGTTGGTGGGTGTTGGCTAACTGCCATCTGGCTGTTTTTCAGGTTCATTCTGCCACCCATCTGCATTAAGACACAAGGTGCTGACCGCAGAGACCTGCCATGAAACCACACTTGAAGCAATGGAGACAACGAATGCTTTTCGGAATATTCGCTTGGGGGCTCCTCTTTTTGCTGATTTTCATCTACTTCACCGACAGCAACCCCGCTGAGCCTGTACCCAGCTCCCTCTCCTTCCTGGAGACCAGGAGGCTCCTGCCGGTGCAGGGGAAGCAGCGGGCCATCATGGGCGCCGCACATGAGCCCTCCCCGCCTGGGGGCCTGGACGCACGCCAGGCGCTGCCCCGCGCCCACCCAGCCGGTTCCTTTCATGCGGGGCCTGGAGACCTGCAGAAATGGGCCCAGTCCCAAGATGGGTTTGAACATAAAGAGTTTTTTTCATCCCAGGTGGGGAGAAAATCTCAAAGTGCTTTCTACCCGGAGGATGACGACTACTTTTTTGCTGCTGGTCAGCCAGGGTGGCACAGCCACACTCAGGGGACATTGGGATTCCCTTCCCCCGGGGAGCCAGGCCCACGGGAGGGGGCTTTTCCGGCTGCACAGGTCCAGAGGAGGCGGGTGAAGAAGAGGCACCGGAGGCAGAGAAGGAGCCACGTGTTGGAGGAGGGCGACGACGGCGACAGGCTGTACTCCTCCATGTCCAGGGCCTTCCTGTACCGGCTCTGGAAGGGGAACGTCTCTTCCAAAATGCTGAACCCGCGCCTGCAGAAGGCGATGAAGGATTACCTGACCGCCAACAAGCACGGGGTGCGCTTCCGCGGGAAGCGGGAGGCCGGGCTGAGCAGGGCACAGCTGCTGTGCCAGCTGCGGAGCCGCGCGCGCGTGCGGACGCTGGACGGCACCGAGGCGCCCTTTTCTGCGCTGGGCTGGCGGCGCCTGGTGCCCGCCGTGCCCCTGAGCCAGCTGCACCCCCGCGGCCTGCGCAGCTGCGCTGTCGTCATGTCTGCAGGCGCAATCCTCAACTCTTCCTTGGGCGAGGAAATAGGTAGGTCTCAGCGGGGGGACCAGGTCGCCCTGCAAAAGTAAGCTTGTCACTTATGTGCCCTTAGATTCTCATGATGCGGTTTTGAGATTTAACTCTGCTCCTACACGTGGTTATGAGAAAGATGTTGGGAATAAAACCACCATACGCATCATTAATTCGCAGGTAAGACAGATGGAGTGTTTTCATGGATGTATGGCTTTGAAATGGTTTTTCTGTGTGTTTGCAGATTCTGACCAACCCCAGCCATCACTTCATTGACAGTTCACTGTATAAAGACGTCATTTTGGTGGCCTGGGACCCTGCCCCATATTCCGCAAATCTTAACCTGGTAAGTGTTTCCCTGGATTTGCCCACCCCAACCTACTTGACTGCATTGATTTTTTTTTCCTTAGTGGTACAAAAAACCGGATTACAACCTGTTCACTCCATATATTCAGCATCGTCAGAGAAACCCAAATCAGCCATTTTACATTCTTCATCCTAAATTTATATGGCAGCTCTGGGATATTATCCAGGAGAACACTAAAGAGAAGATTCAACCAAACCCACCATCTTCTGGTTTCATTGGTAGGTGTTATGTTAAAAATTGGAATGATTGGCATTAGGTTCTAATTTTTGGTTTTCATGTCAGGAATCCTCATAATGATGTCCATGTGCAGAGAGGTGCACGTGTATGAATATATCCCATCCGTGCGGCAGACGGAGCTGTGCCACTACCACGAGCTGTACTACGACGCAGCCTGCACCCTCGGGGCGTACCACCCACTACTCTATGAGAAGCTCCTGGTGCAGCGCCTGAACATGGGCACGCAGGGGGATTTGCATCGCAAGGGCAAGGTGGTTCTTCCCGGCTTCCAGGCGGTGCACTGCCCTGCACCAAGTCCAGTCATTCCACACTCTTAAAAAGGGTTTCTTGGGAATCAATGTGCAATAAGGTACTACTGTTGTACTCAAAGTCACAAAAGAATACTTGAAGATAGATTTTAGACAGTGTAGTTTTGAGTCTTTAAACAGTAATTTAGTGGTGGTCATGATAATCCTTCTCTTTCTAAGCCATTGAGTATGTATTACTGCTTTGAACATAGAAATGGTTTTTTTAAAAAAATAAGGCTCAAGAAAGATGCAAAACCAAGGATAGCTAGAAAGAAAACACATGTATGACCATGGGTATGATACCTCCAGAAATGTTAACAACTTATTCTTCTGCCATGAGTACCCCTCATCAGGGTTGGTTTCAATGACAGGTTTTGGTGATGTTCCTGACCATATGAAGTGGTTTATGTTTAGAAACATTCAAATTGAGGGACATCATTTACAGCATCGAGTGTGTCAGTTATACATGCATTCATCATTAAATATCCTAGGTTTTATGACAGACATTGAAATTATCACTCAGATGTGTTTAACAGCAAAAAATTCCCAGCACATCCTGGCAAAGGCTTTTATTTCCAACCGTTGCATTCTTCATCTCTGCCTCCCATTGCCCACTGAATGCTTTGCTTTCTGTGCATCAAGACAGAGTTCTAAAACCAGAAAACATCCATCTTGAAAGGTCCAAGAAAAAGCCAAATTCCATATAGCACCACAGAGGAGGCCCTTTGTTTCCCTGCAGTATTTCAACCAGGAACATTAGTATCACATCCACCAGGAGGCACATCACTGGCAAGTAACATAGAATCACAGGGCTGCAGGTGCCCCTGGACACTCCCCGGTTCTGGCTTTTCTGCCTTGTACCTCCTCACCTGCAGATCTACCCTGCAGCTTTTGCATAGTCAGTGACACACTTGACAATTGGCACAGCTGTGCTGGGGAAGACGGGAGACACCTTGCTCCTTCCAAACTAGAAGGAAAGATTTTGGAGCCATCACCCTGTGCTTCTAGGGATGCACGCCTGTCTTTATTATACAGGTTTCTTGCAGGTTTTTATCAGCCAGTGGGAACTCCACAGTGATGAGCACTGAATCTTCACTAAATCTTCCTACAGACATTTAGGAATCCAGTCCTTGCTTTTGCAGATATGTTTTATGTCAGCAGCATGACAAAGCCATATAATTAAATAATTTATGTGAAAGCATTGCTTATTAACAAGGAAAATATGTAGATGCTTCAGAGGGAAAGGCAGCTAGAGGGAAATTTTCATCCCAATATGTTAGCTATATTCAGGGTTGATTTTTTCTTTAATCTCAACTGTCACTGATACATTGAAAAATTTTTGCTATGAATATAGTGAAACAGAAACATTCTGTAATACCTTAATTAAACATGCTATTATTTCAATGTATAACCAAAACATATCTCCATGGTACAGTTAAGACTTGTTGCAATGACAATAGCAGCTTAATTAAATGCGTTCTCCCTTGCAAAATGTATGAATGTCAGGAGAGTTTAGTGGAAAAGTTTTCTTTGTTTCAGGATTGGTTTCTTCTAGACTGTTCTCAGGACTACTTTCTTGAGCAAGAATGGCTTACAGAGACTGAAGGCTTCTGTTTGGTTAGTCTATTCAGCAGATATGGAGCTGGAAAACAAGACATCTCCTATAGCTTGCTATAATAGTGAAGGAGAAATTGGAAAGTTTTAATCACAATAATATCCAATAAAAGCCCATTTTGAGAGTTTTGTTATTAAGTCAATGAGAAGGGATAGGTAACTTTGTCCTATATATTAACTTATGTCTAAATAGACATGGTTAAGCCATGTTCCTTTCTAATTTCTTTTCTTTTCTTTTTTTTTTTTTTTTTTGAGACAGTCTCTCGCTCTGTCGCCCAGGCTAGAGTGCAGTGGTGCGATCTTGGTTCACTGCCAGCTCTGCCTCCCACGTTCACACCATTCTCCTGCCTCAGCCTCCTGAGTAGCTGGGGACTACAGGCACCCGCCACCACGCCCAGCTAATTTTTTGTATTTTTAGTAGAGACAGGGTTTCACCGTGTTAGCCAGGGTGGTCTCGATCTCCTGACCTTGTGATCTGCCTGCCTCGGCCTCCCAAAGTGATGGGATTATAGGCGTGAGCCACCACCGCGCCCGGTCATTCCTTTCTAATTTCTTGAAAAAACTTTGTCTTGTCCTTATGTTTACATGTGTGTAATAATTTCAGCAACTCTGGAATGTGGGTGAGGTGGCTGTGGTGGATGAATATTACTCCCTACCCTCCTTGGATCTTTCTAGATCTTCCAGACCATTAAATGCCCCTGAAGCTCCTTTTATAGTTTTGCAAGTGGATTTACTTGTAGACATCCTTACTATCCAGCATAATCCCCCTTGGCTGACATGAGAACTTGGTTAGAGGAGAATTTATTGGGGTCAGTGTAAATATTCAAGTTCAAAAGCCTCAGAACCCAACACTTTAAAGATTTTTAAATGGAATTTTGTCGTAGTCATTGTACTTTTAAAATAGTACTTTCAGTTTCATTGAGGTTACAAGAAAGACTGAAGAGTACAAAGGAAATTTAGTTACAATTTTTGCATTTATTATGGCCTTAAAGACTCTTGGGAATCAGGCTCTGTTCAACAGTCAATAAATGTAATACACACATTAATATAGTACTGACTGGGCGTTCTTCTATAAAAGTTTAAGTTCTTTGGCTTCTAAGAAAATGTTGGGCAGTTACAGTTAACTTGATGACTACTTCTAGTATTAGCCAAATGGGTCCTAAGTGGCAGCATTTTGCCAGACATTGACTAAATCCTTACATGCCACATTTACTGAATTCCAATAAACATATAGTTCTTCTGTGGAGTAGTTAACAGTAAGTGGCAGCTCACTGAATTTCTCCCAGGTTCTGTCTCTTCCAAAATCCTCCATCCTCTCTTATGAAGGGAAGCTGATAAAAAAAAATCCTCTTGGTGCAAGCTGAAGCTGTTAAGGATTCCTTTTTTCACTCTCAGGACCAACAGACGTTCTTTTGTATTTCAAGATAATTTCACCTGTTGTTGTTGTTGTTGTTGTTGTTGTTGTTGTTGTTGTTGTTGTTACAAAGAAACAAATTTTGAGCAGCAATGACAATTCAACCATATCTAGATTCTCCCTACCTTATTTCTCCAGCCAGTCACACCAGGCAGACGGGTAACCTTTAACAGACCTGGTGTTCTCATGGAATACCGATGCTCGTCCCAGGGAGCTGACCTTTCTCACTATGTCCTTATAGAGCTGCTCTTACAGAGAACTTTGTGCTCAGGACCAAGGGATGGTCAATTAAAAGTTGCATGTAAGCATCAGGCTTGGATGGGCAAGGGAGGGCTTTTATACATCTTTGAACGACCAGGTCTTTCCTTGTCTGCCTGAAGGCAGAGCTTCGAGAAACAGCACTTCCCATGTGTCTGGTCCTCTTGGTCTCTCAGCCAGACACTTAATCAATCCTGGACTCTCCAGTAGTCCTCAGTCATTGTAGCCATAGCATCTGCAAAAAAAGAAATGCTAAAATAATCATTAGCGTTTTCAAAATTAGGAAATCAAAGTAGCTGGGTCACTCTCTTACATGTGTATGAGCCAGTTAATTCTGCTGGACAGATCATACTTACGCTGCTGATTGACTCTTCTGAGCAGTAACACATCTCCTGAATTAATTAGGTAGGTCCCGTTTGGGTGCTTTAAGTGGGATCAGTCTTAGATGAGTGCCAGTATGTGATTGAATTTCATACGCACAAATGCCATGATTCAAGTTCTCTCTCCAGTTTTTCTTATAGATCAACACACAGTACATGTGGTCAGTTACTTGGTTGAATTTCTGCTTAGCTGTGGTAAGAGACAGAGAAAGGGAGTGAGGTGGGACCAGGGGAATTATCAGAAAGACATGAGTGAACCTATTGGCCAGGTAGCTTCCAAGTATGTTCTATTGTATTGTCTGTTTTGATTCTGATAGTTTAGAACTCTTTCTGATAGTTTAGAACTCTTACCCAGTGGTTACATGACTGATCAAGGCAACTCCATCTGGAAATTAATTGCTTGGGTAAAATGTCCCTGAGTTTCAACTTGTCTTTTATCTCTGGATATTCTCTTATGAGATTATTATGCATGTTTCTGTCACATGGGCATTATTTACACACTTGATAAATGAAAGGTATTTCTCTGTCCGTTCAAGGAAATAAAATGTAAGTTCTTGTTTTATTAAATGAATGAAGCCTTTTGGTTAAAAAAAAAGTAATGTAATATGTTTCTGTTCAAACTTGAGCTAATGACATTTAAGGAATTAAAGACATTGATCTAGTTCTTAGTATGAAAAGTGTACATGTAGATATAGTTATATAATTGTGTATATACATATCTACACACATGGTTGGTTTTATATTGCTTTTTCATCAATATTTTTGACTGAAACCTTTACAATAAATTTTATTTTAATTATGTAACCACTAATATTTTGAGAGAAGGAAGCAAATGTTATATGTCCTTCTGTTAAAAGAAAAAAAATTCAGTCCTCCGCCAACCGCTTCCCACACACTCATACTCTGCACATCTTGGCTACATTAAAATGGACTGACAGAATTATTTAAAAGGCACTATGAAGGTAGAACACTACCTTAATATTTTATCCTAGTCAGAAGCCTGATTTAACACTGAACTTTGAAGGGAAGCTTAGCTGTAGCTCATGGCTTTCAAAGATTAGAAGAAACATTTACTGGTTCTATGGAAAATAGTCTTCTTGCTAGGTAGATTGGAAACAAAGAAATTGCATTGGTGGTGTTAAAATCTAACATTTATAACAAATCCTGTTTTATTCTAGATGAAATACTTAGACAATTCTTCCAGTGGAAACCAGTGAACTTTTTTAACAGCTTTGGGAATTCTTTTGTATGATAATTTTTAAAATGAAATGTGTACTCTTCAAACTAATTAAAGCTTGAAGTTTTCCAGGAGTCGCATTTTAAAAGTGTTTGTACACATTTTAACACTTGGATATTTTCTATTTTGGTTTTGTATATTTTTATGTATACACAATGTACAGACTTTTTTCTTGTAAATAAAACATGTTTTCATTTGTCTAGAAGTTTCTTGTTTTAATTCGTAGAAGTTACACAT